AGGGTGGTCAGATGCCAAGGTTGGGGACATTTTCCCTAAACTGACTGCTATAGTTTAGGTGTTTGTCCCCCTAAACCTCATGTTGAAATCTGATTTCAATGTTGGAGGTGGGGCTGTAATGGGAGACGTTTGGGTCAAGGGAATGGATCCCTCATGACTCCATTAATGCCCTCTCTGGAGGGCAGATGAGTGAGTTCTTTCTCTATTAGTTCCTGCAAAAGCTGTTTGTTAAAAAGATCCTGGTACTTCCCTCTGCTCGCTCTTGCTCCCTCTCTCTCTCTCTCTGTCTCCCTCCCTCTCTCTCTCTCCCCTCCCCTCCTTTCTGTCTCTCTGTCTTGCTCACTTCTTCTCCACTCATGTACCCTCTGCACAGGCAAACTCCCTTTCATCTTCCACTCTGAGTGGAAGCAGTCTGAGGCCCTCCCTCAATGCACCATCATGAACCTTCCAGCTTGCAGAATCGTGAGCTAAATAACTCTCTTTTCTTTATAAATTACCCAGCCTCAGCATTCCTTTATACCAACACAAAACAGACTAAGACACTCATTTAGCAGTATTTTTTCTCAAACTGGATTCAGCAAGGACAGAGAGAGAACCCCAAGGTCAGCCTAGTCAAGCAGAGGACTCAGAGGGGCTGGATACAAGTTTTGATCAAAGGAGGCAGTCTTTGTCACAGCCACTGGGGACATACAATCAGGCCAGATTCGGTAAATAAGAATAACCTTTTATAAGTCGAGAAAGATCACGAAGAGGCAGGATATTGCTCTACCCTGGGTTAGGAGGATCATGAGCAAGCCTTTCTTCCTCCTTTCACTTTTAGTTTCAGATGTTCAAGACTGTGTGGGTACATTGGTGGAAGTGAAAACAGTAAGAAAGGCTGGGAGCTTCTGGGCTGTGGGTAGTTTGGGTTGGTTGTTGGAGGGAGGACTGCCACCCTGGACAAAAGAGGGGCCAGGGGAGTTCCCAGAGCTTTGGATATGGGGCAGGCCCCTGGGAATTGTTGAGAAGGCGCTTTGGGTTTCCCTTCAAGTTGCCCATCTCATTTCACAGGTTAGTGAGAGGGACAAGGATTCAGGTTCACTGACCCAACCAAAGTGGAGGGGCTATATTTGTCCCTGAGTTCCAGATACAGGTAGTTGGGTGGTCTTAAATATAGTCAAGAATGTTTCCTTCATGACAAAAAAAAAAAAAAACACTATACAATTTTTACTTCTATAGAACAAACAATTTTTACTTCTTTTTAAAAGAAGCTCTTTTGAGCTTCTTTTGCTGCAGTATCTTTTTATATGCATCTAGATTTTTATAGAGTCTTGAAATTCATTGATATATGAGAAACTGAGGCCACCAATGACAGAAATTGTGTATGTTAGTAAATTGCGTATGTTAGTAAATACGTTAGTAAATAAGGGTAGCTAAGGAAAACCAAGCCTCTGGGATTGTATTGAACAGTTTCATAGCTGTGGTTCTGTGAGTGAATGGGAGAGGGCTGGCTTCCTGCATGTGGGGGTTGGCTGGTGAATGAGGAAAATTAGCATGGCTGGGTTGATTTTTCTCTTTGAAAAGACTTTGTTCCCAGATGTCATACATATTATTTAGCTTGAATAAATATGAAATATTCTGGGGAAATAAATATAAGTCCCTGGAGTGCAGAGACTCTCTGTTGCTAACTTCAGTTCAGGTGCTTTCAGTTACAAGAAAGGAGGTGACGTTTGTCTCCAGTGTGTGTGAGTGCTCCCTTGGCTTTTGGCTAAGGTACTTTGCTTCTTTTGCCTTTTAAAATTCCACTAATCACTTCATTTTTCTTTTGGCTCTAGAGAAAGCCAGAGTGTTTTATTCCTTGATGAGCATTTGAGAACTGAATCCTTTAATTTATCTTTTGGTCCACCTTCCAGGACATGTGTGCACGTGCATACACACACGCGCACACACACACACACACACACACACACACAATTTATCCATCTCTCTCTTGCTTTTGTGGCAAGCACGTCTTCACCTGTTTTTTTTTTCCCCTTGCAAACTTGAGCATTGATTCACATTTCAAGCCAATTGTTTATTGCTGTTGCTATTGAGAATGTGACATTAGGGAGATTCAGAACAATGCATTTCAGCTCACTGTTGACTCATGTTGGATGATTTCAGCAGCAGCAGCTCAAGCTGGTGGCCTGTGGGATCAAGATAATGAGCCTGAATAGCTGCCGCTGCAGCACTGAGAGGACAAGTAGGGCTGGAGGGACCAACAGCTGGGACCCTTCCAGAATTCTAAATGATCATGCAAAAGACAGAAACAAGGCAGTTTGCATCAGGAAAAGGTGATAAAGGTAGAACAACTTATTAGAACAGAGAACAAGATAAAAGGAGTGATAGGGAAAAGAATGAAGCCAGAAAATATAATAGTGTATAACCTTAGGCTAGGATCCTACTGAATAAGTCAGCTGGTAAAGTCTAAAAGGATAAGGTAGTAGAGATGCTCTGAAGGTTGAAAGTTCTTATTTTGGTAGAAGGTAGTCAGTTCTTGCTGGCTGTGTTATATAATTATGTGTCCATGTTTTGACACATATGTTGCTTTCATCTATTTTAAAGGTTGTTTTGGAAAATATAAGAAAATTCCCTACAGCAAATGGCAGGACCCTAATTAAAATGATAAATGCAAAAGAATTTATTGACTCATCCAGGGGCGAGGCTGACTGGGTTTGGCTGGACTGAAGCATTCAAAGGAAGATCTCACTTCCCTGCCTCCCTCCTTCCCTTCCTTTTCTCCTTTTCTCTCCACTTACTCCCCTTTCTGCATCTCTGCCCCTTCTCCTTCGCCCTGCATCCTCCCACCATAAACCTCTCCTCTTCCTCCCTTCTCTCTCGCTTCTTCCTCGCATCTTTCCCCTGACCCTCCGTCTCTCTGACTCTACCTTCCTCACACCACCCTGGCCCCTCTCTCCATTGCTTGCTAATCTCTCTTTCCATCCCCTTGATTTCTCTCTCCCTCCACCTCTAGCTGCTACTCTCGCCCCGTCTGCCTCCTCTCCTTCACACCTCATGCTCCTTTCTCTCTTTGCCCTCGCTTTGTCCCCACTGCTCCCCTGGCCACCCTTGGCCTCCATTTTCTCTCATGCTCTGCCTTCCATTCTTTCTCCTTCCCCCATTTATTCTTCCTCACCCCAGCCCTCTCATGGCTCTGTTGCTCCCTTTGCTAATTTTGTTCCAGGGCTGACTCTCCTCCGTGGTGACCTGCCTGCTGCTCCAGACTTGTATCCCCAGCTTGGCCTTCCCAGTGGAAAAAGAGTTTCCCTTTCACAATAGTTCCAGTAAAAAGTCTCAGGATTGACTCTCATTTGGCTGATGTGGGGACCAAGAGGCTTTAGAACCGATGGGGGGTGGTGACATCCCTTTCTGAACCATGTGGACTGAAGTTCAGGTACATCAGAGTGCTGGAGAAGGGGAATTGAGGACTGCATTCAGAAGAAAGGGGATTAGATACCGGGCCGGCAAGAAAACTAAGGCACCATTACTGTTCCCATTGGCCAGGCTTGGTTGGTAGTGGCTGTAACAAACAACCCCCACATCTCAGTAAAATACAGAATAAACGGTTTTTTTTTTTCCTTCCCTTTGCCACGGTCCAGTGCAGGTGGGGCCGCCTTCCACAAGCCTTCCTCAGTGTGGTGACTCAGGTGTGGTCCTGCTGTACTGGAGTCCTTCACTTCCAGGGCATCAATAGGAGGAAAAGAGTATAAAACAGGCCGTTATAGCGACACTCATGTGGTGTAGAGAATTCCTGCACACTTCCCATTAACTGGAACCCAGTTCCTGTTCTTGATCTTACCAGAAGAGATACTGGGAAACTTCGTGTTCTTATGTGCCCAGAAAGAAAGTGAATGTGGTTTGGGGAGCACACAGCATTGTTATGGCCATAGCCAGGCTGTTTGGATACATAATTGGATGACAAGCAGCTGGTACTAAACCAATATAAAGTTAACGCTGGGTATTTATGACTTGTACGTTTATGCTTTCCTCTGAAATGCCTTTCATTCCTTCTTTGATTTTAGATATTGTCCTGAAATTCTGCTTTTATGTGAAGCCTTCCAATATGGCACTGTATAAGAGCTTAGACTTTGGAACCAAATGGCATAAGTTAAGTTTCAGCTTCCCCATTTTCTAGGGGGTGACCTGGAGCAAATTAACCTCATCAAGCCTTTGTTTCCTCCTCTCATATACTGTGCAAAAAGAATCATTAATAATAATCCAGATTTAAAAAGCATTCAAATCACTTGGGTGCTTGTGACGTTTTCTTTTTTTAGCTGTAATTTTACTTAGCAACTCAGTGAAGCTCAGCAAATCAGTGGTACATCTGGGCGTGGGCTGCACTGTAGGCTCCCATTTTCCATCCACTAGAATCTTATGATTTCAGAGCCAAAGGGAAGTTCAGTGGTCACCATTCCAACCTCCCCATTTTACAGAAGAGGAAACTGAGGCTCAGGCAACTTGATTGTGCACATGGTGGCAGAGCTGGAGGTAGGTCCCATGTCCCCCGATTCTGCATCTTCTGATTCCGCATCTGAGAGCCTGTGGCTCCTCTCTCAGCGGTGGCCTTTTTCTTTTGCAAATCTTGTTACCTCAACACATCAAAACCTGGCAGTCTAAGGAGAAGGCTCCTCAGTTCTACCCCACAGCTCAGGAAAAAAAGGCCTGGCTGGCATGGTGGCTCATGCCTGTAATCCCAGCACTTTGGGAGGCCAAGGCGGGCAGATTACCTGAGGTCAGGAGTTCGAGACCAGCCTGACCAACATGGTAAAACCCCATCTCTACTAAAAATACAAAAAATTAGCCGGGCATTGTGGCAGGTGCCTGTAATCCCAGCTACTCAGGAGGCCATGGAAGGAGAATCGCTTGAGCCCGGGAGGCTGAGGTTGCAGTGAGCAGAGATTGCGCCATTGCACTCCGGCCTGGGCAACAAGAACGAAACTCTGTCTCGAAATTAAAAAAAAAAAAAAAAGCCTGTTCATTAGGTTCTCGGTTCTCTCTCCGTACCCACCCCCTGCCCCCCAAATCAAGTGTAGACATCTTTTTTGTGTTCTAGACATAAGACCGTCCTATCTGCAGCAACTGTGGTTTAAAACTTTTTGGTTTTACAGAGATGGCTGCTGCAGCTCAATGAGAGGTGATAAAGACATAGGTAATTGCTGTAGAATAATCCTGCTGCCAAGAAGATGATTGAACTCCCACACAGAAGGTGAACAGATGGTATATTTATTGAAATTCATAATGATATTTTTTTCTTTGTGTTCTCTCACCAGTCACTCCTGAAGCCATTGGCTTCTTGTCTGCTGTTGGGGTCTTTATTGTTCTTCTGGCCGTCCTCTTCCTCTTCATCAACAAGAAGCTGTGTTTTGAAACGATAGGAGGCCTTCCTTTCCTGGAGCATCGAGGGAAAAGAAAGCATTCTAAAGACAAGACTGGGATTCACAAGGGGCTGGGTAAGCATTATGCTTCAAATTCTCCTGGGCTTACAGGAGACTCATGGCTCTTGTTTACTCCCAGTCAACAGCTTTGGGGATGACGAAGAGCTGTCCACATCTTCTGACAGTGACGAGGAGGTGATCAAACAATTTGAGATTTCCGTGTCCCGGTCCCAGAGTTTCCGTTCAGTGACATCTGAGAAAGGAAAGCAGACAGGATTGGAGCAGAAACCAAAATTCAGCCGTTCGTTGTTGACACACGGAGAAGATGGCACAGAAGTATCTGCCTGCGAAGGTATCCTTTGCCTCACATCCTTTCTTTAGACCCATTTGAAATGGTTTTCTTATTGCAAATTTAGATTTGGATGGAGCCAGCCAACGGCGTTATTCTGAGAATCTCTCCTACGGTGAAGATGACCACATCCCTGCTCACTCACAGTCCCCATGTGAAAGAGGGGATGCCAAACACCACGGCACATCTCACCAAGAGTCCAGTGTGGTCCAAAGCCTCAGGCGCCAATCCACAGAGGGCAGCTTGGAGATGGAGACAGCTTTTAATAGCCGGGGATTTGAAGATTCCTATGCCACTGACAGCTCCTCCATGTGGAGTCCAGAGGCAAGTTATTTGTTTTTCATTCTTTCATTGGTCCATTTCTAATTGTTTCCTCTGCCTGCAACAGGAACAGGACAGGACCAATTTGCAGGTGCCATCCGGGGTCTCAGAGCCCATCTCAAAGTGTGGTGACCTAGATGTCATCTTTGAATATAGAGCCGCCAGCCAGAAGCTCACAGTGACCATTGTGAGGGCACAGGGCCTCCCAGATAAGGACCGAAGTGGTGTCAACTCCTGGCAAGTTCATGTAGTGCTGCTGCCTGGTAAGAAACACAGGGGCAGGACGAACATACAGAGAGGGCCCAACCCCGTCTTCAGGGAGAAGGTCACCTTTGCCAAGCTGGAGCCCAGAGATGTGGCTGCCTGTGCTGTCCGCTTCCGCCTGTACGCTGCCCGGAAGATGACCCGAGAGAGAATGATGGGAGAGAAACTATTCTATCTCAGCCACCTGCACCCAGAAGGGGAAATGAAAGTGACTCTGGTTCTGGAGCCAAGAAGTAATATAAGCGTGAGTATGTTAAATGGTGCTGCTAATGATGTCCAATGGATTCTTTGTTGTTCTTCCCCTCCAGAGTGGAGGGTCTCCGCTCAGCCCATCTGCGGTTTCTCACAGTGATAGTACTTCATCCACGCAGTCGCTGTCTCATGGAGGGGCGCCAGAGCTGTTGGTGGGGCTCTCGTACAATGCCACAACGGGGCGATTATCTGTGGAAATGATCAAAGGCAGCCATTTCCGAAACCTCGCTGTTAACCGAGCACCTGGTAAGTGTGAGTCTGTTCTCCCAGCTCTGGTTATCCCCACCCCACCCTTTTTTTTTTGTCTTAGATACATATGGAAAACTCTTTCTCCTCAATTCTGTGGGTCAAGAGATGTCCCGTTGCAAGACGTCCATTCGGCGTGGTCAGCCCAATCCTGTCTATAAGGAGACCTTTGTTTTCCAGGTGGCCCTCTTTCAGCTGTCTGATGTCACGTTGATGATTTCCGTTTATAACAGGCGTACTATGAAGCGTAAAGAGATGATTGGCTGGATTGCCCTGGGCCAGAACAGCAGTGGAGAGGAGGAACAAGATCACTGGGAGGAGATGAAGGAAACCAAAGGCCAGCAGATCTGCAGATGGCACACTTTGCTGGAATCCTAGGTTTGCTAACCTGCATTTGTGTGCTGTGTCCACCTTGGTTACCTGTGTTGCTGTCTACTGACACTAAGTGTCCTGGCAAGGGTTTCAGGGTTTCAAAAACAGATTCCACTAACCCCTAGGACATTGTGAGTGGGAGTTTTGGGTTTCTCAATGGTCTGATTTGGATTTAAATATTGTAATTTTAAAAACACACATACACAGTGAAGTGTCCGTATGGAAAATATTATACCACAATTAAGACCACTGATGAGTTAATTTGTGCCAATAGATCATTGAGTTTTAGTTCAGGGTATGGGGTGAAGCTTCTTCTGCTGTCTCTGTTTGCTTGAAGAGTAACCTGAGATTGCAAGGGAGCTGTTAATTGTTACTATTTGCAACCATTTAGGTGGATGAATCAGAATTTTCTTAATATGGTACAAAAAACTCCAAAATATAGATATGAATCAGATGCTGAGCCTCATAAAAGAATCAAACTCTAATCCATAAACTCTTATTTCACATTTTTCTCTTTATCAAAGAAACCTATTTACCTAACGAGTAAATATTATAAACTTGCACTTTTAAAATAAATTTGTATTAATTAAATACCTCTTTTATCTTATATTTTGTGGTTTCTATGAGATTTGGTTAGATGAATCATTTTGAAGCAAGAAAAGAGTTCAGAAACTACTGTTTTAAGACAACTTGTCTCCTTTTGAATATGTAAGATTTCAAACTTGTGACTTTCAAGGTTTTTATGCTGTCTTTCTCACCCAATAAGTTCTTACAGAATAAGAAAACAAAAAACAAGACTACTGCAGTCATAGATTTATTGATTTTTTCTGCTTCTGGTGTTCTTTTGGATTATCCTTTTTCTATGTTCAATTATATATACTCATATATGAATATTTTGAATGTACTGCATGTAAACCATGCTCTTTTTAAACTGAGTATTTTCCATCACTAGAGCATAGTAAATTGTACACAGTGAGTCCTTAATAAATATTGATTTGATTGACTCTTCAAAGTGAACATGTTATAACACCTGTGAATGGAGAAATATTTTCAGCTTGTGTGGAATGACATTAAGTTTTTCTTTGAGCATTTGAAGTGCCTATAACTGTCATTTTTTTATGGCATTTGCAGCAACATATATTAGTCACTACTTGCAATCTGGGCATGTGCCATTCAGAATACTGATCTTGTATGGTTATGAGCATGGGATTTTACTTATGACTTAATTTTACATATTTATGCAGTGCATGTTTACTTTCCTTATTCATAGGTCTGGGCCCTTAATTTCAATTACTTTAAATTGGCATTAATAAAAAAATAGGGAAAGAATGTATGTACATTTAATCCCTGCGCTCAATGTGCAGCTCTTCTGAGCAATTGCTCAGTCACCTATTTTTAGTTTCTATGTTTCATTGTGGACTTTTTCCTGTCTGTGGGAAGAGTGATAGCTAGTGATGGCTGTATACAGTTAAAAACACATAACTCCTCCTCAGCTCCACGTTTTGACAGATTGTAAGCGTAGGCTGTAACACTTGAAGAACATATTTATTCCTTACAGTGTGTAATGGTTATCCTGACAAGACCAGACTAGGGCACAGGATAACTCTACTATGCTTTCAGGGTTCAGTCTTTGAATGAAATGATTTCATATGGAAGAATGAGAATTTGCCAAATAAATTAATACCTTAATTACTTTTCAGGTCATGGGAGTTTCATATATATGGCTGCTCAGTTATTAGGAATATGTAATAAAACCATGTTCCTCTGGGTTTTTACCCTACCTTTCTTTGGGAGATCTCAGAGTGCTTTTCCAGCATTATATCCATTAACTGCTGAGTGGTCTTTGCAGCGTGGCTAAGTCATTGAGTAGAACTGAGTGCGATTGATTAAGTAGCAGCACAAAGAAGTGGCTTTTCACATCTCTTACTCTTTATGCCTTGTGTTTAAAGGGAAGTAGAACAGCCTCGCTATGCTTTCCTTTATGCAGTAACATAATAGCAGCATTCATTTTAAAATTTACATTTGAAAAAAATCTGTATATATTGTACAGACAGCCCTGAATTTTTCCCTCTCATATTTTCCTGCTGCTGCATCCTTGTTTCTTGGTACCCAATAATCACCTATACTTCATTTTCTGTTCCCAAGACCCACCCATTTTTAAGGTTTTCGGCTGGTGTAGTGAAGATATTTGTGTGCTTGATCTGCCTTCCAATGGTCTGTTTATGATACAGTTTACAGGAATGCGCACCATTTTAAGGGAAGGAATGCCTGAAAACATTTTTTATTTTTATAATTTTACTATGTTGGTGCTACTCACCAAATAGGATGCATGTACATCTTGAATATACAGCAACATTCACCCTCAGCTGATTGTATACATTTAAGTGCTGAAGACAAGATATATAACAATATGTGGCTGATTTTTTTTACCTTTATTTGAAATTCTAGTTTAGTAAGATCTTTTGATTTTGTGCACTTAAACTCCCTTATTTTCTTGGCAAAGTCTAGACACAAATGCATTTAACATGTTTTTCACTTGAGCTTTTACATTTGGTTTTCAAAAGAGTTATGAAAGATAATTAGTTGGTTCTGCAGTAAAAAACTGCTTTTGCCTATTTCTTCCAGCTAATGATTAATATCTCATAGGGAGATTTGACATTGAAGCAGCACTGGTTTTTGTTGCTTGAGTAGGTCTTTCAGCGATTTTGCCTGAAGAGCATGCTTTTAAAATAATATCGTTAAGAGTAAATGATGCGCTGGGTTTATGGAAATCTGCTTTATAGTGTGCCTTCTTTTAGGGTGTGAGTTTACACTGAATTGAGAAATCCTGATTTCACCAATTACGGTGGTGGCTGTTGTACTCTCTACTCCCCTCTGACTATTGTTGAATTTTTAAATGGACCATTCACCAGGCAGCCGAACACCTGCTCTCCGTTCCCTCTCCTTCACTGGCTCCCAGTGTGATGCACAGTTGTTTTGGACTCTGTTTTTGCTGATGCTGCATAACTGTTGGAGGTGGGGGTGTCTTGCCTTCCCTAACATAAGAAGAATTTGTAATGTCTTTGGATGTGGCATTCCACCTGCATGAAATCAGGAAAAGAATCATCACCATGTTTGTGAGAGGGAAAAGAGTATGGCATTGCATAGTCATTCGCTTTAGGCACTATTAATTCTGACATCCTTCATTGAAAATTAACTGACATCAAATGTCAATATTCTCCATAGTCCTAGGTGCCAGTGAGCCTGAAACACAGCTTCTGCCTTTTCAATGTGTAGATTTCATGATATTTTACAAATTATTGTTACCTCTTGTGCAGTTACTGTGCTTTAGATGACCTTATCTGAGAACCAAAATTCTTTTCTTTCCAGATGAAGTACTATTTAAGTAGAAACTAGCATTAGGTTAAATCAAAGTGCTTCTCTGATAGCCACCAATTTGATTTAATTGATGATTCGGTGTGGACACCACTGTGGGTTTCCAAAAAAACTGGTTATCCTTTTGCAGCAGAGGACTTAGTATTTTAAAAACAGAAAAGTAAGTAGGAAAGTATTATTTGTAAATGTCATAAAACCAGATGGAGGCATATTCTTTACTGATAAAGAAACAGGACTAGAACACGCATGTGGTATCTCCTTTTACTTTTGAGGAAACTGTGGTTAAAGAACATTCTATTCTATTTGATCTAAGAGCAAAGCAAATGATGGATAATCCTGAAATGGTAAAAGTATTTTTGTCTTAAAAATTATTCATTTGGGCAAAGTCATTTACAACAAAATAAAAAGTCATACAGCACACCTATGGAAGAATTAAAGAATACATAAATGTGCTGGATACATTTAGCATCCTCCAGTGAGTTGTATGTAAGGAGAGTAAACTAATAAACCAAAATACATATCAGATCAACTAGCTATCACTTTTCTAAAACTTGTAGAATTCTGAAAAATATTTAAAGATGGGAGAAACGAAACTGTGCTAAGACAATGAGATTGGCATAGCACAGTGAAGTTGGCACAAACTGTGATCCTGGCCTGGGTTTACATGAAACTCTGCTGTGTGGCCTTAAGAAAATTACTTAGCCAGCCTGTATCCTGGTTTCTTCAACTGGAAAATGGAAATAATACCTACCTCATTAGGTGTCTTAAAAGATATCAGTGAAATCACAGATGTAATGTGCCTAGCATAGAGCCGGGCATGTAGTTAGCATTCCGTAGTTCCTCCTTACAGTCATGCCTGAAAAAGAAAATATTTAAGATGTGTCTTCTTTTTCTAGCAAATGTTATTATAACACTAGAGAAAAACAAAAACCAACGTTCAGATACTGTAACAAGGATAGGCTCATGAAGCCAGGCTGGATTCGTAAATAAAGGAGGCTTCATCAGGACAGCCTAATCAGAGATAAGCCTGGTATGTGGAGGAAATTGAGCCTTAATAGAGTCCAACTGTGGTAGAACCAAGTCTTTGCATTTATCCCCTTAGTTTGGAGGGAGTACAAATCCTTGATGGTTTGTGTGTACCTCTTGATCGATCACAAACAAGGCCTCTCCTTGTCTCCAGTTCTCTTATTCATAAATGGACAAGGCATCTTGTCGCCTTTATCAAAAGAGTTGGTGACAATGGCAGTTTGACTACATATTTCAACTGTGATCCAAAAAAGTAAAATAAATGATGTGATACTATACTGAGACTGTTTTAAAAATGGATAACACTTTCTTTAAAACCTGCATTATATATCCATTTTATATCCTGATAGCCAAACATTTTAAAATACTCTAATAACACAGCTCTCAAAACGTATCTGTTTGACTGGAATGTCCTGCTCAGAACAAATTATCACTGTTTCCCTTATGAGATCCTAATGAAAGAAATTCAGTTGATACTACTTTTTAAAATGGGTTTTAAGAGTGGCTTGTTGATATAATAGCGCATCCACTTGTTCTCAAGTGATTCAAACCTTGAGTAAAAAGGAGAGTTTCTGGAGAATTTAGAAGAATCTTTGTTGACATTTAATCTAGAGAAGTCTTCAGGAGCAAACCACTTCAAGTTCAGTGTAACCAGGTGCCATGAGTCAGTCATGTGCTACTTGTGGTTTTAAACGAAACATGATTCTGGGATGAGAAGTGCGAGGCTACACTCCTAATATAATCAAATTGCCAAAGCACTGTTTTGAGTCCTCGGTATCCCAATTAAGGAGAAACATGAAGACATTGGAGAATCACTTAGCTTAGGGCTTTTAGTAGGGAATAATTAAACATGTAGGGAAGGTGAAGGAGTTAGATGGGAGGTAAGAAGGCTGAGGAGATTTCTAGTAACAATGATCCAAAAGTTCTAACCAGGGGGATGGTGCACACTTTCTCTTCTTGACCACATGGATAGATTTCAGAGCATCCCTCTAAATCAAGTCTGGAGAATTATGTGAAGGTTGTTTCTCATTAATTCAAAATGTATTCATTGTCTAGTACTATGCTATCTGGGCTGGCACAGAACTTAAAATCTCTTTGGAGTGCTATGAGTGCACATTGAAGCAGTTGGTCATCATTATACAATGATGCTTACCAATATACAACTGTTAAGTTAGTCTAACTATGTGCCATAAACAGTAGAGTTCCTTGTTACTAGTATTGGAAGGTGAAACATTGGCTGAATTTATTGGGGCAAGTGTCTAGGAAGCCTTGGACTGGCAGTGAGTCTTGGTTGCATTATATGGGAAATTGGTGGGGATGGGGGTGTCATAGAATCATCATCTTTGGAAGTTTTTTAAAATAGAAAAATGTACTTGAAGTCTTGGTTCTGCTAAAGAAGAATGAGAGGACACCCATGAATATACCCTTTATAAAGTTCCTTCTAATATTTAGGTGTAACGTTAAAAAAGAATCAACAATAACACTCCAGGCCTGTCTTCTTCCACTTTGGACATTTTTTCCACATTGATTTTTCTCTGCATCATAGAAAGTTTTCTCTGAAGAGTTCCTATTTGGGTTTTGTTTAGGGCTTTGGGGATGCCTGCAGGCTCAGGGGGAGTTTCCTCTCCTATGGTGCTTTGACTGTTTTTGTTTCCCTTGGGTCACAAAACCATATCCTAGACACACAGACAATAATCACCTTATTTATATCCACTGTGGAACCTGTGAAACAGCTCGAGGCTTTACAGAACAAGCTCATAGGCAGTCATGGAGATCTGAGGCCTTTCTTGGAATGAAGCCGCTAACTTGCTAACTGCTTTCCATTGCTCACTAATGCTGCCTTAAGGTTTCTTCATGGGAATTTTTACTTCATGCCTTTGAGTGACAGTGTTACCAGTTTTACCTTGAGGATGATGAGAAGGCTGACTTCCTATTGTATTGCCATATTTATGCATTATTTTTGTTTACGTCATTTCCCCCTTGAAGTATCTAGTTGCTGGGGTTTTGTTTGTTTTATACAAAATTTATTCATTCAAAAAGATCTTTATAGGTTGGGCATGGTGGCTCACACCTGTAATCCCAGAACTTTGGGAGGCCGAGGTGGGAGAACAGCTTGCGTCCAGGATTTCTAGTCCAGCCTGGGCAACATAGTGAGATCTTGTCTCTACAAAATACCAAACATTCGCTGGGTATGGTGGTGTGCGCCTATAGTCCCAGCTCCTCAGGAAGCTGAGGTGGGAGGATTGCTTGAACCTGTGAGGTCAAGGCTGCAGTGAGCCGGGATCATGCCACTGCATTCAGCCTGGGTAGCAGAGTGAGACTCTGTCTCAAAAAAACCAAAAAACAAGACCTTTTTAAGTGTAAATGTTCCAGACTCAGGGTTAGGGGTTGGAGAATGGCAGATGGATAAAATAGTTTAAGTTCAACAATATTTTTTTGTTGTTTCTAAATATTCTTTTTAAAAACTAGAGTCTGATAAGAAATCTAGGTAAATAATAAGATCTTTTATTAACCTTGAATTTTTGGCTTAATGTATTTCTGTAATTGTCTCTTTCCCCCTTTGAAAGGCAGAAGATTTAGGGAAGGTGAAAGTTATTACCCTGTATCTAATTAAGAAATAGGTACACTTGTTTGTCAGTCTATGCTTTCATTCAAAATAAATGGATATGTTTTGTATCTGGGGGAGGAAATGCATCATTCCATTCCAGCAGTGAAAAGAATTATAGCATCAAATAGGATATTTAGTATTCTTGACTTTTATAATTAAATACTGAATGCCCTTTGCAAGACAGTAAGTTAGATCCTGGAATGCTAGGTCTGTACAAACTTGACACATTTCTTACAAGCTCTGTGTTTTAATAGTCAAAGGCATTGCTACCCTTTGCTTTTTGAAAGAGTGAACTGGTAACAGTAGCCGCCAGAGAAAGAGGTGACAATCTAAACAAAGAGCCCTGCTTACCTTTCTGTGACTAAAACTAGTCTTAAAAACTGAATACATTTGGGGCATCCTTATGAAATAGGTAAAGGTCAACATTGGGAGTGTCCCTACCTTGGCAGATAGACCAATACTTTTTTCCTAGACTCAACCCATTTTTAAAGCAGGAGTTTTTCCAATGGATTTATTGTTTATAATTCTACTAAACATGTCTTAGTCCACGCAAATTAACTCAAAATCTTTGGTGGCCTGAAAATTCTGACTGAAAGCAAGTTTTTCGTGTTGCCCAGTTGATAGTCCATAATAAAAAATGTACATATCTTGTTTAAAAAAGACCTTGATGTTTGAGAAGAAATATCGGAAGTCTGCCAGTAAAAACTCTGATTAAGTGAGGAACATGTACATTAAAAGATATTTTCATGTAAGTTATTTTAAGATAGTTGCATTCTAGGACCATGTTTCTTTTTTGAGAGTGTTTCTTTGTCAAGTTCCTTATAGCCAATGCCTTGACCAAAGCTTACTAATTTTGCCACATTTCCTTGTGGGTTATGATAATCTTTATTAATTCACAACTCTACCAAATTATAATACAGTCTTTTATTATGCCACCATATGAATGCAGCTGCAAATTCAATTTTGTGAAATACAAAGTCCTTTCCAGAATTTTAAAACTTAATTTCAGTATAGATTTTAAGTTTGTGAATAAGAAATTAGTATTTGTATACCTTATTATGACAGAGGTTTCTGTTACAATATTTTCTCTTATAGTGTTGGGATAGGATTTGACCTGTATTTTCAGGTTAAAGCTGGTCTTTGAGATCTACTTTTTAAGAAATTAATAAATTTTATTTTTTAGAGTTTTAGGTTCACAGCAAAATTGATCCTAAAATATAGAGTTCTCATATACTCCAAACACAACCTTCTTCCCCGTGAACATTTTGAACACCACAGTGCTATATTTGTTACAACTGATGAACCTTCATTGACATAACATTATCACCCAAAGTGCATAGTTCATATTAAGGTTCACTCTTGGTGTTGTGTATTTTATGGGTTTTGACCAATGCACAATGACGTGTGTCCACTATTGTAGTATCATACAGAAGATTTTCACTGCCCTAAAAATCCTCTGTGCTCTGCCTATTCATTCCTCCCTCCCACCTAAGCCCTGGCATCCACTGGTCCTTGTACTGTCCCCAGAGTTTTGCCTTTTCCAGAATGTCATACAGTATGTAGCCTTTTCAGATTGGCTTTTTTTTTTTTCACTTAGGGATAGTCATGTAAGTTTTCATGTCTTTTTATGGCTTGATAGTTCATTTATTTTAAGTGCTGAATAATATTTCATTGTCTGGTTGTATCACCATTTATGACCTATTTGCTCTTATTTCTAGTTCCAGTTGCTATGGCAAATTTTATTAAAGTGCGTGCTCTCAGGAAAAGCTGCATATATTTTATATGATCCATCAAATAAAATGTAGCAACTTCCAGTCTAGAATAAATTTCACCTATATGATATTGAGCTTGTTTTACATTGGGGGAGGAGATTTATGAAAAAATATAATAATTTCATAATTTATATTACCCTATCTATGAGTTTTTCCCTCCATTGGAATCTAAACAGAAAGTTCTGAAGGTTATGAAGACGTGATCCCAAATTTAGTGACTCTGTAGTGTCTTTTGTTGAGCAATGAGTTAAATACCTGTCGATAAAAAGTGTTAATTATGTTATTACTGATTCATGATAGAAAATCACCTTCTGTCGCTAGTTTATATGACTTTACATTTACCACTCCTGCCAAGAGAAAGGAAGCTTTGTGATTGTGCCCCGTCATAGTTAATTGTACAAATCAATTAAAAATGGTATGTAAGCATCTGGCTCACACAGCAGCTCTGAATTCTGAATGAAAAGATAACCCATGCTAATGTATATGTTGCATGAACAAGTAGATGGGTGTTGGAAAGAAAACACTGATAGTCACTCTGGGTGAAGGGGGAGGCCTGGCCAATGATTTGTATCTGAGAAACATTTTGAGATTATTTATATGTCTTCTGACTGCCCTTTGCTTTGTAGCTACAGCAACTTGCAGAACCTGGCATTATTGCAGAGATGAAGGTATAGTTGTATAAAGAATATTGGATTAAAGTTGATGAGGCCTGTGTTCTGATATCAAATCTTCCACTAATGAGCTCTAAAATGAATATCAAGTCACAATTTTTTCAAGCCTTCATTGTTGCATCTATCAGATGGGAATAGTAATACTCATTTTACCTATTTTTACCAGGTGGTTGTAGGAACAGGATTCATTCATTCCTTCATTAATATAATGAACACTTTGAGACCCCACTATATAACAGGGCCATACATATGACAAGGTGATAGATGGAAAGACGTTTTGCAGAATTTTTGAAGACTTGCAATGTTTTTGAAGACTACAGGATAGTTTGTGATTTTTATATTAAGGTCGTATCAACTCTTTATGTCAATATATCAAAGTAATTGACACTTTTAGAGCTCTGCCAATCAGTGGGCCATATTCATAGAATGTCAGTAATCTGTCTGAATACAAGTTATAGTTGGTCTTTAGCTGTTCTGTCTCTGAGGAGCTAGAAATAAAATATTAGGTTCTAATTTTTTTTTGTTCAAACACTGATCATGTAACAAACTGCAAATCCATGTTTTCAGCAGGTTCGCCAACCTTTGAGTTGAATGCAGACCTTTCTTTAGAACAACCTAACTTTGAGTACAGGCAAAGTATTAAATGGAATAGCTTTTCCTCCCCTACAAAGTGGATTTGAATACAGTCCTTAGAAAAATTCTTCCCCTGCCAAAAAAGGTCCTTCAATCTCCTTTATTATTTTTCTTTTGAAGAATCAAACTTGTCCATCTCTCCCCTCCCAAGTGACTTTCCTCACTCATGTAATCATTTTCTTCATAAATGCCCTTTTACTATCCCACAGAAAAAGTAAAGATTTAAAAAATCATTTTTAAGGTACATCCAAGATTTCATAGCAATATTTTATTTGTGTTCACAGTGCAAGATAAATCTGACTTTCTCAATATTTTTGGTCTTCATATGGCATCTGAAACAGTTGTTCACATTCACACATTTATGTTTCACCATATGCATACTGTGTACAGCTCTGTTGTTCTAAAATATTTTATTGGTTTTCCTTTATATCTCAACTTTTGATGGGTGTCCTTGAAGAACTTTCATGAAAAAAATGTAAATGTGAATGATTCATTCATTTTGAACATATGTAACTATTTTAGGAGATTTTCAGGAGATTTTACCCTACATGGAGTACACTGTTCTTAGCAGGGAATGTGCTTTATATTACTATTCTACTCACAGCTGGATGCTGCAGATGTATTAACATTGTAAACATGTACTTTTTCTATTCTATGCTTACTTTAATACATTATTTATATGTGCTAGACTGTGCTGAGTTTTGGTGGTTGTCAAAGGCAGTCAGTAATTTTATAAATTTCACTTTTGTGGATAGTTAAGTATAACATGGTTTAGTATAAAATCTGGTCTTCCTCTAGATTTCTAAGTCACTAGAAGAATTTCTTGGCAAATTGATTGTTCAAGGCCAGTTTTGTTAGTTGTAAGGTGGAAGCCACCCCAATCCTCTCCCAGTGTTTCATAGGCATTTTCAGACCTGGATGCTATTATAGTTCCTCCTCTAGTTTTCCAGTAGAGAATTCGTATGTGGTCCAGAGGTTCAAGAGAGAGAGAGAAAAAATTTCTCCTCAAAAGAATTGAACCCTTACTTTAGAAACTTCTGACAATCTTCAGAACATTCCATGTGGGTGTCCTTGTGTTTCTCATAGTATGACTTATTGATTCATGGTGTCTCTTATTAAAGAAGCATGAATGTATCACTAGCTGTTACCAGAACAAACAGCTGTAGAATGTAATGACCCATCCTATTTCTAAATTTACTTCTATCAGTGGATAATTTGTGTATAGGAAAAGGTGTGGAAATTTTTTAATTGTTAAAAACTGGAATACCTTTCTACCTTTTGTAGTCTTTAAGATTTCATAATGATGGTTTTAATGTATTACTATCTTACTATTATGTATTGTGTTTAAACAAGACCAATCAGTGAAATATTGAATGTCAATACTTTTTGTTAGAAATGCCCTCTGAAAATGTTAGAAAATGTAAAACTTTACCTGTGACAAGGAATAAATTCATGATTAGAAGAATTATACTGTTTTTCTTGTGCAAATAATACTTAAGGCAGATGTTCAGTCTCACAGTGATGTTGGAAAGCATATTTTATGCAGTCTAAACACTATTTCTGTATTAGATATTTAAATGCATGAGGATAAATTCTAATTGCTTTTTGTTTAAAACAGAAACATAGAAGAAGCATTAGCCCCAGTTTGTATAAAATGTCTGCTGCAACTGAATTCATGATAGTTCATGAAAACTGAAAATCATTCCAATTTTGTAAAACTGCTGCTACTGGTTTTATCAATAAAGTTTTAGCAGATGGCTTATATGTACATGTGTGAAAATTTTTTATGTTAAAAA